CATTTGTTATGAGGTTTTCATAATGTATTTTCTAAAATAGTTAAGCAGTTATTAAACAGATACTTTGTGTCAGCACCTGGTATTTTCAAGTGTGCAAAGAATACAGAAAGGGGTTACCAGTACTTGATGTCATATATAGGTAGCTGTATAATTTTCACTTTAACAAATATTATATAATGTGTTAATAAATATTTTCAACTTACAACTGAAGAAACTGAGTCTGAGGTTACTTACTAAAGTCACACAGCTAATAAGTGAATCAATAGGTATATATTCTGAATCTGAGTCCGGGGTTCTTTCTATATTACCATGGTTGCATAGCTTGAGTGGTAGCTATGAATTGTACTTTCTGGCCCGTTTACTACCAGGAAGATGAGAACAGACTAGGATTAAAGACTGATCTACTACTACTACTGAGTAACAGAAGAGGCATAAAATTTAGTACCACATTTACAGTTTTTCTGGTTCTGCTTTAATGTGATTATCTTATTAGTAATTTTAATATGTAGTGTGTAGTATTTTCTGCAAAATTTCAGCTGCTGGCATTAACTTAAGACAAGTTGAAAGTGTATTCTCAATTTGTATTATATTGTTTAATGATTATTCATTTTAAACTTACCATGTAATTGAATTAACTGAAGTATAATATTTATAGTATGTCTTGAAATGGTTGTTGTACAATAAAAAATAAAAGCATCTTAAAATATATGTATAGAGAAAACATTAAAGTTATTTTTCTTCTCAATTCTTCCTCCTCCCCCAACCCCAATTCCTTAGGCTTCCTCCCTAGAGGTTCAAAAGGCACAATTAGAAGGTCGTTTGGAAGAGAAAGAGTCCTTGGTGAAACTTCAGCAAGAGGAATTGAACAAACACTCCCACATGATAGCAATGATCCACAGTTTAAGTGGTGGAAAAATAAATCCAGAAACTGTGAATCTCAGTATATAGACATTATGGCATTTTGGAATTTGTAATCTCATGATATTTTTGATGTATTTATCTATTGGAGGGGGGGTGGGTAGGGGAGTTAATTTGTGACTTCGTAACAATAAGAAGTTATTATCTAATTTAGTAAAGACCCTGATCTGTTGCATGTTTTTTATTTGATAGTTTGAATAGAAATTTAATTTTCTAAGTTTTACTTTTTGTTTCTGGCTTTTATGGCTTAAGGTTTTCTTTGGTTCTTACATTAGAAAATCATTTTTAACCTCCATTATCATTTTTCTAAGGTTCTTTCCTTTTTCTTAGTTGCTTTCTATTCTGTTTTGCCTGTCTTATTTATTCTCATTTGTGATTATTTAGATCTTAAGACCAAACTTTCTTGGTATAACAGTCCTAAAGATTACAAAATAAAAATATAGAGAGAGTAAAAGTAAAAAGTAAAGTAAAAAGAGAGAAGGTATGATTTTACTGCTAGAGAAGTTTGTCTCTGAAGAAGCACAAAAGAAAATATTAGTGAATTTAAAATAATTTTTATACTGCTGTAGCATAATTTCTAAATTTGAAAAAAATGCAATGGTAATAAAATGTATAAAAATTAGAAAACTGTCATTGTGTTAAACTATTACATTTAAATGATTACATTTAACACAATAGCTGTCTCATAAAAAATCTAAGAACTTGTAGAATTATTTGTAAGGTATATTTAGTGTTTTTTTCTCTTTTTTCAAATGTTGCATAGTGGTCCAGATCATCTATAATTAATTATAAGTTTCTTATGATTTACATAAGGATAATTTGGATTCTACTCTTGCTGCATATTCAGAAAAATATTATTTACTGTTAATTCTGATATGAATTGTATTTAATTTGTTGTCCTAATAGTTTTTAATTGGTTCATTTAATTTTAAAGCATAGGTTAAATATCTTTATTTTTTTTAAAATACAAGGGTCCTTCTGTACTTTTCATTTGAATCATATCCTCTAACTACTCTGTAAGAAACGTTTTTACATCAATATTTTGATTGATTTTATTGCTATACCAATACAGTCATTAATTTTACTTGGTGTTTTCTTCACCATATGTCTGTTTGATTTAAGTGAATTTAGATTTGTACAGTTCTGGAAATTTTTTAAAAAATATTATGCAGAGTAAAACATTTTAAATTACTATTTGTTCTATAGAGGAGATACATTCTGTTTCTCTTTTGAAATTGCATGCATTTTCAACCAAATATGAAAAAGTTTAAGTGGATAGATAAGACTGAAGAATAAAAGGGTCTATAAAATAAAAGAGACAAAACGTTAAAGAAAGAAATGAATGAATGAACCAAAAATTCTAGGGAAAATCAATTTATCTTTCCAATTTAGACATCTTGAGACAGCCTAGCCTAGTGCTACCCTATACAATTTTCTGTGATAATGACAGTGTTCTATGATGTCCAGTCCCATAGCCAGTGGCTAAAAGTGGCCATTGAGCACTTGAAATTTGGCCTTTGCAACTGAAAAAACTAAATTTTTGATTTTATTAAATTTAATTTTGATAACCATCCTGTTAGATAATGCAGATCTGTCCCATTCTCACAAGTATGTGTTTAAAGAACTCAATTTGCCTTTTCTTAAAGATCTATATAAATAATTACCCCATTATATATATGTAGTAGCCCTTTCTTAATGTAATTTTAACCTGTTTATTTCTAATCTTCTCTCCCTAAAGAAGAAAGTCCGTACTGCAGCTTTGAAGAAGGTGAGTACTAATCATCATCCTTCATCTCTTTCTATCTTGTATGTTTCCACCTCTTTATTCACAGATTTCCCATGCTGTCAACATAATGTTGCCTTCCTGGCTATCATTCTCTCATCGGATCCTCAATTTAGGTCATTTCTACTTCATATGATCATTTTAATTGTATTTACCTCATCTTACCAAAAAGATCATGGTGAGTGGACTCCCAACATATGTTTTAATTTGTTTTCTTCTCTGTATCAATTTTTTTTTTTCAGGTTGAATCTTGCCTACTCACGTTTAGGGCCTTTTTTTGGTGGATTGCTTTAATAAAGATGGATCTGTCAGACCTTGGAGAAGCCGCAGCCTTCCTCAGAAGAAGTGAAGCTGAGCTGCTTCTACTACAGGCCACAGCCTTGGATGGTGAGACATGTGGTGGTTGCTGGCTTCACTTTATAATCCATTTTTTTTTTTTTTTGCTCTACAGGGAAGAAGAAATGCTGGATTCCTGATGGTGAGAATGCTTATATCGAGGCTGAGGTAAAAGGGAGTGAAGATGATGGAACAGTAATTGTTGAGACAGCAGATGGAGAGGTAAAGAAATTTTTATTTCATTGCAGTGATGAGAATATATCATATATTTTTCTTCTCTCTGCAGAGTCTGAGCATAAAGGAGGACAAAATCCAGCAGATGAATCCTCCAGAGTTTGAAATGATTGAAGACATGGCAATGCTGACTCACCTCAATGAGGCATCCGTGCTGCATACCCTGAAGCGGCGCTATGGCCAGTGGATGATCTATGTGTGTAATATGCTTTCCTGCTAAACTGTCATAGTTTCTGAAATCTTTTCTGATTTTCCCTCAGACATATTCAGGTCTCTTCTGTGTGACCATAAACCCTTACAAATGGCTTCCCGTGTATCAGAAAGAAGTCATGGCCGCCTACAAAGGGAAGAGGCGATCAGAGGCTCCCCCTCACATCTTTGCTGTTGCCAATAACGCCTTTCAGGACATGCTTCACAGTGAGTAGCTGCCCTACAAAATGAAAAGTAAAAGAATATTCTGGCATTTTTCTTTCTTTTGTAGATCGAGAAAATCAGTCTATACTCTTCACGTAAGTGTTTGCCTTGTTTTTCTTTTTTGGCCAGTTAACTGTATCACTGAATTTCAAATCACAGAGGAGAATCTGGTGCTGGAAAGACTGTGAACAGCAAACATATTATCCAGTATTTTGCCACCATAGCAGCCATGATTGAATCCAGGAAAAAGCAGGTAAGTGTTTATATAGCTTGGTAGAAAAGATGCATCAGCTGTACTTCTCTTGCATGTGTCTCAGGGGGCGTTAGAAGATCAAATCATGCAAGCGAATACTATCTTGGAAGCATTTGGAAATGCTAAAACCCTGAGAAATGACAACTCCTCTCGTTTTGTAAGTAACATGATTTAGCATAATATCAAAGTTTGTGTCTGACTGTGTTCTGTGTCCACACTAGGGCAAATTCATCAGGATGCACTTTGGTGCCAGAGGCATGCTGTCATCTGTGGACATTGATATCTGTAAGTAGTCATTGCACTGTCTGATTACTTTTGTATGAATTTTTATTCATTTCTCATCATCCAGATTTGCTTGAAAAGTCCAGGGTGATTTTCCAGCAGGCTGGAGAGAGGAACTACCACATATTCTATCAAATTCTATCTGGACAAAAAGAGCTTCATGGTAAGTGTAGGATTCTGGAGCTTAGGGTTATTAAGCTGTTTAACGAATCGTTTTCCCACTCTAGACCTGCTCCTGGTATCTGCAAATCCCTCAGACTTCCACTTTTGCTCCTGTGGAGCAGTTACTGTGGAGAGCTTGGATGATGCTGAAGAATTGCTGGCCACAGAAGTAAGGCTTGTTAGTTGTCAAAGCAAAATCTGGAAGACAGGGCCATCTGTTTCTCTTTTTACAGCAAGCCATGGACATCTTGGGCTTTCTTCCTGATGAGAAGTATGGATGCTATAAACTCACTGGAGCCATCATGCACTTTGGAAATATGAAATTTAAACAGAAACCTAGAGAAGAGCAACTGGAAGCAGATGGCACAGAAAGTAAGAATTACTTTGAAGATATGGTATATACTCTCCTTCCTTTTCTTCTATTTCTGATGACCAGATGCTGACAAAGCTGCTTTCCTCATGGGCATTAACTCCTCTGAGTTGGTAAAGTGCTTGATCCATCCTAGAATCAAAGTTGGTAACGAATATGTTACCAGAGGTCAAACTATAGAACAGGTAAGGTGATATTTCAAGAGCATTATTATTCTAGATGAAGGAGTGTTTTCAATGTGATTTCTAGGTAACCTGTGCTGTCGGTGCCCTGTCCAAGTCAATGTATGAAAGGATGTTTAAGTGGCTAGTGGCACGGATCAACAGGGCCCTGGATGCCAAGCTGTCAAGGCAGTTCTTCATTGGCATTCTTGACATCACTGGTTTTGAAATCCTTGAGGTAAGTGTATCTGGTAAGAAGGAAGTCAATGCTCTCTTCTTCTTACCTATTCATATCCTTGAAGTATAATAGCCTTGAGCAACTTTGCATTAATTTTACCAATGAAAAATTACAACAATTCTTCAATTGGCACATGTTTGTTCTGGAGCAAGAGGAATATAAGAAAGAAAGCATTGAATGGGTGTCTATTGGCTTTGGTCTGGATTTGCAAGCTTGCATAGATCTCATTGAGAAGGTAATATATGTTTTTCTCTTTGTCCATTTTCAAGAAATCTGCTGCTCTTATGTCTCTTCAACAGCCAATGGGCATCCTTTCCATCCTTGAAGAAGAGTGTATGTTTCCTAAGGCTACAGACCTGACTTTCAAGACCAAACTCTTTGACAACCATTTTGGAAAGTCGGTTCATCTCCAGAAGCCCAAGCCTGATAAGAAGAAATTTGAAGCTCATTTTGAACTTGTCCATTATGCAGGAGTGGTGAGTTACCTCTGGACCCCCGGTCTTGAATTTTTTTTAACCTGAAATGCATGCCTTTCCAAAGGTACCTTATAATATCAGTGGTTGGCTGGAAAAGAACAAAGACCTCCTTAATGAAACAGTGGTAGCTGTATTTCAGAAGTCTTCCAACAGACTCCTGGCGAGCCTTTTTGAAAATTACATGAGTACTGACAGTGGTGAGTCATACAATCTTCCTTGATTTTTCAGCTTTTCATCTTTTTCTTTTTTTTTTTTTGCTAGCTATACCATTTGGGGAGAAGAAACGAAAGAAAGGAGCTTCATTCCAAACGGTTGCATCTCTGCATAAAGTAATTTTTAATTGCGTCTATTCATATATTAATGATTTTGTGTTTATTATGGTCTCCATTTTAGGAAAACCTGAATAAATTGATGACTAATCTGAAATCAACAGCACCTCATTTTGTGAGATGCATAAATCCCAATGTGAACAAAATACCAGGTAAGAACTAGATTTCTTTGTAATTCACACTAACAGATCCACCATGACTCTTTTTTTTTTCCAGGTATACTGGACCCTTACTTGGTTCTACAGCAGTTGCGCTGTAATGGTGTCTTGGAAGGGACTAGGATATGCCGTGAAGGTTTTCCAAACCGACTGCAGTATGCTGATTTTAAACAAAGGTAAACCTACATTCTAGGATCCAAGAAGCCTGAAACTCATGATTTTTTCTTTATTTTAAATTAGGTACTGCATTCTGAATCCAAGGACCTTTCCAAAGAGCAAGTTTGTGAGCAGCAGAAAAGCAGCTGAAGAATTACTTGGCTCCTTGGAGATAGACCATACCCAGTACCGATTTGGAATCACTAAGGTAACCAGAAAACTGCAAAGAATGCATTTGGATCAGTGGAGCTAACATCTGACTTTTCCTTTAGGTGTTTTTTAAAGCTGGGTTTCTGGGCCAACTGGAAGCAATAAGAGATGAGAGACTATCTAAAGTCTTCACATTGTTCCAAGCCAGAGCACAGGGCAAACTGATGCGAATCAAATTCCAGAAGATTCTGGAAGAAAGGTATTATATGCCCACCCTGCTCCCCAACTGCTAACTTGCTTTTCTTTTTTCTTTCTTGATTTAGGGATGCACTTATTTTGATCCAATGGAACATAAGAGCTTTCATGGCTGTGAAGAACTGGCCCTGGATGAGGCTCTTCTTCAAGATCAAGCCTCTTGTTAAATCTTCAGAAGTAGGAGAAGAAGTAGCTGGACTGAAGGAAGAGTGTGCACAATTACAGAAAGCCTTGGAGAAATCAGAGTTTCAGAGGGAGGAACTGAAAGCAAAGCAAGTATCCCTCACTCAGGAAAAAAATGACCTGATTCTTCAGCTTCAGGCTGTGAGTAGCCCCACCATTTGTTCTTTAAATCATGTTGGCAACAATTTTCTCCTCATCATGGCAGGAGCAAGAGACACTGGCAAATGTTGAAGAGCAGTGCGAGTGGCTGATTAAATCCAAGATCCAGCTGGAGGCCAGAGTAAAGGAGCTGTCGGAGAGGGTGGAGGAAGAAGAGGAGATAAATTCTGAGCTGACTGCCAGGGGGCGGAAACTCGAAGATGAATGTTTTGAGTTGAAGAAAGAAATCGATGACCTGGAAACAATGTTGGTGAAGTCAGAGAAGGAGAAGCGTACTACAGAGCACAAGGTACTTTTTCCATAATGTTAGTTAAGAAGGCCGCTTTAATGAAGCTGTCATCTTCTTCCCACAGGTCAAGAACTTGACTGAGGAAGTAGAGTTTCTAAATGAGGATATCAGCAAACTTAACAGAGCAGCCAAGGTTGTGCAGGAGGCCCATCAGCAGACCCTGGATGACCTGCACATGGAGGAGGAGAAGCTCAGCAGCCTGAGCAAAGCAAATCTGAAGCTGGAACAGCAAGTTGATGAGGTCAGTAACGGTGTATCTGGTTAGTTATCTATTTATTTAGCTAAATAATGTTTCCTTTTGTCAGCTTGAGGGTGCCCTTGAGCAGGAGAGAAAAGCGAGAATGAACTGTGAAAGGGAACTGCACAAACTGGAGGGCAATTTAAAGCTGAATCGGGAAAGTATGGAGAACCTGGAAAGCAGCCAGCGACACCTGGCAGAAGAGCTGAGGAAGTAAGCCACCTTTCTGTTGACATGAGATTGCTAACAATTGTATTTGATATCTTTTTCTAAACAGAAAAGAATTAGAATTGAGTCAGATGAATTCAAAAGTGGAGAATGAGAAAGGCCTGGTAGCTCAGCTTCAGAAGACGGTTAAAGAGCTTCAGGTAATCAATTATCAAATATGCCTGTGTATTTATTAGTAAAAGTCAAAATTATTTCTTGCTACAGACTCAAATAAAGGATTTGAAAGAGAAACTAGAAGCTGAAAGGACCACTCGAGCCAAGATGGAAAGGGAGAGAGCTGACCTCACCCAAGACCTGGCTGACTTGAATGAGAGGCTGGAGGAGGTAGGAGGATCCAGTTTGGCTCAGCTGGAAATAACTAAGAAACAGGAAACCAAATTCCAGAAGCTGCACCGAGACATGGAAGAGGCCACTCTGCACTTTGAGACAACTTCTGCATCTTTGAAGAAGAGACATGCAGACAGCCTGGCTGAGCTCGAGGGCCAGGTAGAAAATCTACAGCAGGTCAAGCAGAAACTGGAAAAAGACAAGAGTGACTTGCAGCTAGAAGTAGATGACCTCCTGACCCGTGTTGAGCAGATGACAAGAGCTAAGGTAGATACTCCCATGCCATCCTCGTGGTCTTCGCCCTGACCAGCCCTTCTTTCTCAACTTATAGGCAAATGCTGAGAAACTCTGTACTCTATATGAAGAGCGCTTGCATGAAGCAACTGCAAAGCTAGATAAGGTGACTCAGTTGGCAAATGACCTGGCAGCACAAAAGACAAAGCTGTGGAGTGAGAGTGGTAAGTAAGTATGCTGCTTGACTCATAGGCAATAATTATGTAGTTTTGTGAAATCTTTCTGTAGGCGAGTTCCTACGGAGGCTTGAAGAGAAGGAGGCTCTGATAAACCAACTTTCCAGGGAAAAGAGCAACTTCACTCGGCAGATTGAAGACCTGAGAGGGCAGCTGGAAAAGGAGACCAAAGTAATGTATCTATTATTTCTCACTAGTTTCTTATGACCTTTTTGTTAATGTGTGTCCCCTACAGTCCCAGAGTGCCCTGGCCCATGCCCTGCAGAAGGCTCAGCGTGACTGTGACCTTCTACGAGAGCAGTATGAGGAAGAACAAGAGGTCAAGGCTGAGCTGCACCGGACCTTATCCAAAGTCAATGCTGAAATGGTGCAATGGAGAATGAAGTATGAAAACAATGTCATCCAGAGAACAGAAGACTTGGAGGATGCCAAGTGAGTAGGGCAAGGCTATCCTTAACCTGGAGTCACTCACTCTTTGGGTGTCCTCCTTTCTCAGGAAGGAACTGGCAATTAGATTGCAGGAGGCAGCCGAAGCCATGGGGGTGGCCAATGCCAGAAATGCCTCCTTGGAGAGAGCCAGGCACCAGCTGCAGCTGGAGCTCGGGGACGCCCTGTCTGACCTCGGGAAGGTCCGCTCTGCAGCAGCCAGGCTGGACCAGAAGCAGCTGCAGTCTGGCAAGGCCCTTGCCGACTGGAAGCAGAAGCACGAGGAGTCCCAGGCGTTGCTGGATGCCTCTCAGAAGGAAGTTCAGGCTCTCAGTACAGAGCTCCTCAAGCTCAAGAACACCTATGAGGAGAGCATCGTGGGCCAGGAGACACTCAGGAGGGAGAACAAGAACCTCCAAGGTACACCGAGCTGGGCTCAGAGCCAAAGCCAGACTAACTTTGTTTTTCTTACCTCTGTCTCCAGAAGAGATTTCTAATCTGACAAACCAGGTTAGAGAAGGGACCAAGAACTTAACTGAAATGGAAAAGGTCAAGAAACTAATTGAAGAAGAGAAGACAGAAGTCCAGGTGACACTGGAAGAAACAGAGGTATTATCACCAGGGAGAAAAGAAAGTTTTCATTCATTTAATGCTTTTTATTTATGTATTCCAGGGAGCCCTGGAACGTAATGAAAGCAAGATTCTTCATTTCCAGCTTGAACTCTTGGAAGCTAAAGCAGAACTTGAAAGAAAGCTTTCAGAGAAAGATGAAGAAATAGAAAATTTTAGGTATTTAAGATGATTTTGATGTGTAACAATTATTTCCCCCACTCCAAATGTTATTTCAAATTAGGAGGAAGCAGCAGTGTACCATTGACTCCCTGCAGTCTAGTCTGGATTCTGAAGCTAAGAGCAGAATTGAGGTTACCCGGCTGAAGAAGAAGATGGAAGAGGACCTCAATGAGATGGAACTCCAGCTTAGCTGTGCCAACCGGCAGGTGTCAGAAGCAACCAAATCCCTGGGCCAGCTTCAGATTCAAATCAAGGTATTTTAAAACTGTAAGATGGGGTAGGGAGGTCTGTACTCCAGACCCATCTTTTCTCTCCCAGGACCTTCAAATGCAGCTGGATGACAGCACACAACTGAACAGTGATCTGAAGGAGCAGGTGGCTGTGGCTGAGCGGCGCAACTCTCTTCTTCAGTCTGAACTAGAGGATCTAAGGTCCCTGCAAGAGCAGACAGAGCGTGGCCGCAGGCTGTCAGAAGAAGAGCTCCTGGAAGCAACAGAAAGAATCAATCTTTTCTATACCCAGGTGGGGCCCATATACTCTCCCTATTAGCTGGGACTTGCCTAATAGGAATGCTGCTTTTCTTTAGAACACAAGCCTCCTCAGCCAGAAGAAGAAACTGGAGGCTGATGTTGCCCGGATGCAGAAAGAAGCTGAAGAGGTGGTGCAGGAGTGTCAAAATGCAGAAGAGAAGGCCAAGAAGGCAGCCATTGAGGTGGGTCCCTTGACCACGTACTCAATCCTGTCAACTAGCTCAGTCCCTTTTTTTAACCCCCTAGGCAGCAAACTTGTCAGAAGAACTGAAGAAGAAGCAAGACACCATTGCCCACTTGGAAAGGACAAGAGAAAATATGGAGCAGACAATTACAGACTTACAGAAAAGGCTGGCTGAAGCTGAACAGATGGCCCTGATGGGGAGTAGAAAGCAAATCCAGAAACTAGAATCCAGGGTAGGAGTCTGGGTAATCATGAGGGCTTGACAGCGTCTGGTCTGAGGTCACGTTTTGGTTGCAGGTTCGTGAACTGGAAGGTGAACTGGAGGGTGAAATCCGTCGCAGTGCAGAGGCCCAGAGGGGAGCCCGCAGACTTGAGCGATGCATCAAAGAGCTGACCTATCAGGTACTCCAGGAAACCATTCCCTGTTTGTCTGGATCACCTTCCCATACATGCCTATGTATTGCAGGCAGAGGAAGACAAGAAGAATCTGAGCAGGATGCAAACTCAGATGGATAAACTTCAGCTAAAAGTGCAAAATTACAAGCAGCAAGTCGAGGTGGCGGTGAGTGCCTGGGGAAGTTTCAGCCTCATGGAAGATTTCTTTTTTTTTTTTTTTATTTTTATAGGAAACACAAGCCAATCAATACCTTTCCAAGTATAAGAAACAGCAACATGAGTTGAATGAAGTGAAGGAAAGGGCAGAGGTGGCAGAATCTCAAGTCAATAAACTCAAAATTAAAGCAAGAGAGTTTGGGAAAAAGGTATGGCAGATATTCAACTCTGTTCTAACTCTTTCACAGAACACACTGACATTCTGTTTTTCAGGTTCAAGAAGAATAGCATCCCCTGCTTTGAAAGGACAACAGCTGGAGAAGTACAAGGAAGGTGCTGTTTCATGGCCAAAAACTTAGGTTGCATGGAAACATTTTTAAAAACATGTTTAAATTGCTTTTCACACCATATAAACAAGGCAATTAGAAAAATAATTAAAGGGAATATCATTGCTTCCACAGTTAATGGGGATTTTTTGATCCTCAAATGCAAGTAAACTACCTTCTAATGCTTCACATGACAGATTAAATAAATGGAAGAACCTTTTCAATTCTGATGTTTAAAAAATGAATAAATACTTGATCCTTTGTCCATATTTCCTCTTAATGGGTAGGACTCATAGAAGATGTCCTTAGACCAGTCACGCTTCATGGGGACTAGGGCATGTTGGTGAATGGTTTTTACTAAAGTTAGGCAACTTTGGCTTGATTCACCCCTAAATCTATGAATGTATATTGTGAGCCAGCAGTGGTAGAATGGAAGTCATAAGATCTCCTCAGCATTGTGATATAAATATAGCTATAGTTAGGCAATTTGAACATGTAGGCAAAACTCTCCTAATCAACACACATGTAGGCTATATGCTGGTACATGCTTTAAACATGGAGGTAACCCCACACGAGACATTCAGTGACAGGTAATATGCTGGATTTGTGCAGTACCGATTTGGCTCAGCTGGAGGAACATGTCCCGGAATTCCTCTCTCTCATGGTTCTGGATTGGAGTAGGTCATAAAGAAATTTGCATTAATTTGATCAGCAGCTATTTTATACTCATAAGGTCAGTGTACAGACCCAAGCATGGTGACAGCTTGAAAATATGACTCCAGGCCAAAAAGGGGAGCTAGAAGAGACCAGAGACAGCTCCCTGGACCCAGAGCTCTTCCAGCTCCTGCCAGCCTCCTCCTTCAGCTTTGCAAAGTACTGGCCAGGTGTGTGTGCAGCTCCATGGCAACCAGCATCAGCTTTTCCTGAGATCACACACAGCATTGCAGTGGAGGCCGTGAGACAGACATGGGTTCTGTTTGTTCTTATGGACTTCCCTTCATCCTTGCTGCATTCACAGTCGACCTACAGTGACTTCAGGCCCAGAACCAGATGCAGAGGGAACAGCCTGGCCTAGACTTCTCCACCAGCACCCACAATTGTGTAAGGCTGAAGCTCTATAATAAATCTTTATTCTGTCATTCTCTGATTCTGCCTCCCTGATCCAACCCTG